AGAAATAGCAAAATGGTCGGTGTACATGAACTCACAACATGTTGGGCCTGGGTGGTTGACACATTAAATGTCTGGCCAATTGAGCAAGACAGCCATTGATTGCCCCATTCTACATCCACAGAAGCAGAACCAGACAGGAAGTGATGAGATTTGCACGTGGGTCACATAGCTGACCTGTGGCAGAGGTGGCGTCTCAGCTACTGGCCGTTAGCTGTGCCTTCTGTTTGTGGCATAACACCATATTGCCTTAATGCCCTCGAAGTTTTATTTGTCTAGTTTGTTGTTATTGACATTGGAGGACAAGTCCTTTTTTTTTTTTTGAGACAAGAGTCTCTCTCTCTCTCTCCCCCAGACGGGAGTGCAGTGGCGCCATCTCCACTCACTGCAACCTCCGCCTCCAGGGTTCAAGCAATTCTCTGCCTCAGCCTCCCAAGCAGCTAGGATTACAGGCGCCCGCCACCACGCCCGGCTAATATATTTGTATTTTTAGTAGAGACGAGGTTTCACCATGTTGGCCAGGCTGGTCTTGAACGCCTGGTCTCATGTAATCTGCCCGCCTTGGCCTCCCAACGTGCTGGGATTACAGGCTTGAGCCACCGCGCCCGGCCGTGTTTTTTTTTTCTTCAGTTAAGTTGGGATAAAAAACGGCACCTACGTGCTTCGGGGCCTGTAGTGAGAATGGTGGACACGATTATTGTCGTTACGGCTCCTAAAACCCAGCGCGGCGAGAGCAGACTACAGCGGTGTCAAGGTTCCAAGTATTCCCCGCGGGCCTTATCCCAAGGGAGCAGCTTCTCCACGCCCCGCGACGGCGCCTGCGCAGACTCCGTGAGCGGGGTCGTGACCGGTGGGGCCAAGACTGGGCTGCGGGCGGGGAAGGCTTCCGTGCATTTACGTAGGGTGCAGGGCGTGGCCCGTTGGGGGCGGGGATTTGGGCGGTGTCGGTGCCCGCCCGGACTCCGTGAGCGGTGGGCGGAGCTGCGTGCTCTGGGGTGTGAGGTGGGGCGGACCCCGCGGCGGCGGCGCGGCTGACGTGGAGCGTCCGGGTTAGCGGGTGCGGCGAGCTGCGGGATTGGGGAGCAACGGGCCGGGCCGGGCCTTCGGGCCCGAGGCGGCGGCGGCGGTATAAAGCCGGCGACTGGGAGCATGTAATGTCGGAATGCGGAGGCCGCGGCGGCGGCAGCAGCAGCAGCGAGGACGCCGAGGACGAGGGAGGGGGCGGCGGCGGCCCCGCGGGCTCAGACTGCCTCAGCTCGAGCCCGACCCTGGCCACAGCGTCCTCGGCGGGCCGGCTCCGTCGCGGGCTGCGTGGCGCCTTCCTCATGGCGCGCCAGCGGCCGGAGCTGCTCTGCGGGGCCGTGGCGCTCGGCTGCGCGCTGCTCCTCGCCCTCAAGTTCACCTGCAGGTGAGGCGGCCCGGACCCTGGGGCCCCGCTAGAAGCAATCTTTTCTGTGTTTGCTCTTTTTTAGTCGAGCAAAAGATGTGATAATACCAGCAAAGCCACCTGTCAGCTTTTTCTCCTTGAGGTCTCCAGTCCTTGACCTCTTCCAGGGGCAGCTGGATTATGCAGAGTACGTTCGACGGGATTCAGAGGTGGTACTGCTCTTCTTCTATGCCCCTTGGTGTGGACAGTCCATCGCTGCCAGGGCAGAAATTGAGCAAGCAGCAAGTCGGCTTTCAGATCAGGTAATGCTCACATTCAGCTTAAGAATCAAATGTAGTCATTTGAAAACCTTTTTTGGCTCTGCAGGTGTTGTTTGTGGCAATTAACTGTTGGTGGAACCAGGGGAAATGCAGAAAACAGAAACACTTCTTTTATTTTCCTGTAATATATCTGTATCATCGGAGGTAAGAACTTTTTAAATAGCGTCTCTCATTCCTTTTTATTTTTATTTTTATTTTTTGGTACTAGTTTTGGACCAATCGAATACAAAGGCCCCATGAGTGCTGTTTACATTGAGAAGTTTGTCCGCCGGGTGATGAAACCACTTCTCTACATCCCATCTCAATCAGAATTACTAGATTTTCTCTCAAACTACGAGGTACTTGTCTTTCATATCTCCTCCTCCATACTTCAGTTACCTAATTCTGCTCTTTTTCCTGCAGCCTGGAGTACTCGGGTACTTTGAGTTCAGTGGCTCACCCCAGCCTCCTGGTTATTTGACCTTCTTCACCTCAGCATTACATTCATTAAAGAAAGGTAAAAAATGATTCATATTAAGACATTGTTACACCACGCCCGGCTAATGTTTTGTATTTTTTAGTAGAGACGGGGTTTCACCGTTTTCGCCAGCATCGTCTTGATCCCCGACCTCGTGATCCGCCCACCTCGGCCTCCCAAAGTGCTGGAGTTACAGGCGTGAGCCAACGAGCGCGGCCAGATGGTGAGATTTTATACAGCATCAAAAGATCTTGGTTTCTTTAATAAAGGAAAATTTTCTGTTTCAGATTACCTAGGAACAGTACGATTTGGGGTTATCACAAATAAACATCTTGCGAAACTGGTATCCTTAGTACACTCTGGAAGTGTGTATTTACATAGACATTTCAACACATCACTTGTAAGTATTTTGAAATCACGTTTATGTTAGCGTCCTTTATCCTCTGTGCCTTTGTCCTTCACAGGTCTTCCCCAGGGAGGTCCTGAACTACACAGCTGAGAACATCTGTAAGTGGGCCTTAGAAAACCAGGAGACGCTCTTTCGGTGGCTGCGGCCACACGGAGGCAAGAGTCTCCTGCTGAATAACGAGCTGAAGAAAGGACCAGCGCTGTTTCTGTTCATACCTTTTAATCCCCTGGCCGAAAGTCATCCTTTAATAGACGAGGTAAGAGCTGTGATGTGAAAAGCACCTCATGAAAGCCCTTCACCAACTCTGCCCTGTATTTCAGATCACCGAAGTGGCCTTGGAGTACAACAACTGTCATGGGGACCAGGTGGTGGAGCGTCTCCTTCAGCACCTGCGGCGGGTGGATGCTCCAGTGCTGGAGTCCCTGGCCCTGGAAGTGCCGGCACAGCTGCCAGACCCGCCAACGATCACAGCGTCCCCCTGCTGCAACACTGTGGTGCTGCCCCAGTGGCACTCCTTCTCCAGGACCCACAACGTCTGTGAACTCTGTGTCAACCAGACCTCCGGGGGCATGAAGCCGAGCTCGGTCAGCGTGCCACAGTGCAGCTTTTTTGAAATGGCAGCAGCTCTGGATTCTTTCTACCTCAAGGAGCAGACCTTTTATCATGTGGCATCAGACAGCATAGAATGCAGCAATTTTTTAACTTCCTATAGCCCCTTCAGCTACTACACTGCATGTTGCAGGACCATAAGCAGGGGTGTGTCAGGCTTCATCGACTCTGAACAAGGTGTCTTTGAAGCCCCTACTGTTGCATTTTCTTCCCTTGAGAAGAAATGTGAGGTTGATGCCCCAAGCTCCGTTCCTCACATTGAGGAGAACAGGTATCTCTTTCCAGAAGTGGACATGACTAGCACAAACTTCACAGGCCTGAGCTGCAGAACCAACAAGACTCTCAACATCTACCTTTTGGATTCAAATTTGTTTTGGTTATATGCAGAGAGACTGGGTGCTCCGAGCTCCACTCAGGTGAAAGAATTTGCGGCAATTGTTGACGTGAAAGAAGAATCTCATTACATCTTGGATCCAAAGCAAGCACTGATGAAGCTCACCCTAGGTACTGCAGGCAGTTTATTTCCCCAAGCATTGGAGAGTTGATCTCATTTTCTCTTTATTTTTAGAGTCTTTTATTCAAAACTTCAGCGTTCTCTATAGTCCCTTGAAAAGGCATCTCATTGGAAGTGGCTCTGCCCAGTTCCCGTCTCAGCATTTAATCACTGAAGTGACAACTGATACCTTTTGGGAAGTAGTCCTTCAAAAACAGGTATGGAGTCATGAGAGGCAAAAGTTAAGCCATGCAAGTAACATCTGTCTTCCCTTTCCCACAGGACGTTCTCCTGCTCTATTACGCTCCGTGGTGCGGCTTCTGTCCATCCCTCAATCACATCTTCATCCAGCTAGCTCGGAACCTGCCCATGGACACATTCACTGTGGCAAGGTAAGCAGGCCTCTTCTGCAGCGCTTTGGGCTCATCTGCCATTTCTGTTCTTTCCCTTTACCAGGATTGACGTGTCTCAGAATGACCTTCCTTGGGAATTTATGGTCGATCGTCTTCCTACTGTCTTGTTTTTTCCCTGCAACAGGTAATGCCAAATTTTTGTCACTGGTGGGCAGTCCTGTCTTTGCTTCCTTTCCCTCTCTCTCCAGAAAGGACCTAAGTGTGAAATACCCCGAAGACGTCCCCATCACCCTTCCAAACCTGTTGAGGTTCATTTTGCATCACTCAGACCCTGCTTCCAGCCCCCAGAATGTGGCTAACTCTCCTACCAAGGAGTGTCTTCAGAGCGAGGCAGTCTTACAGCGGGGGCACATCTCCCACTTGGAGAGAGAGATCCAGAAACTGAGAGCAGAAATAAGCAGCCTCCAGCGAGCACAAGTGCAGGTGGAGTCCCAGCTCTCCAGTGCCCGCAGAGATGAGCACCGGCTGCGGCAGCAGCAGCGGGCCCTGGAAGAGCAGCACAGCCTGCTCCACGCACACAGTGAGCAGCTGCAGGCCCTCTATGAGCAGAAGACACGTGAGCTGCAGGAGCTGGCCCGCAAGCTGCAGGAGCTGGCCGATGCCTCAGAAAACCTCCTTACCGAGAACACGTGGCTCAAGATCCTGGTGGCGACCATGGAGAGGAAACTGGAGGGCAGGGATGGAGCTGAAAGCCTGGCGGCCCAGAGAGAGGTCCACCCCAAGCAGCCTGAGCCCTCAGCCACCCCCCAGCTCCCTGGCAGCTCCCCTCCACCTGCCAATGTCAGCGCCACACTGGTGTCTGAAAGGAATAAGGAGAACAGGACAGACTAACTTTTTAAATGATATGAAGAAATCAGAGGTGAAAATTGTACATTGGGAATATATTTATGCAAATTTTATTGAAATTTATTGTAAATAAAGATTTTCTCAGTGGTCTAGAAAATCAGCTTGAATGTCATTCAGCATTTATTGAAG